ATGCCACTGCACTCCAGGCTGGGTGTCAGAGCAAGACCTTGTCTCAAAAAAAGAAAAAAAAAAAAAAAAAAAGGATCTCCACTGATACAATTTGGATGTCCCCTCCAACTCTCACATTGGTGGGGCGGGATAGGAGATGTTTGAATTATGGGGGCGGATCCCTCATGAATGGTTTAGCGCTATCCCCTTGGTGATGAGTGCGTTCACTCAGATCTGGTTGTTCACAAGTGTGTGGCCCCTCCTCACCCCTTGCTCCCATTCTCACCATGTGGCGTGCCTGCTCCTGCTTCACCTTCCACCATGAGGAAAAGCTCCCTGAGGGCTTGCCCAGAAGCCGAGCGGAGATGGGTGCAATGCTTGTGCAGCCTGCAGAACCATGGCCATTCTAACCTCTTTCCTTTATAAATTACCCAGCCTCAAGTATTTCTTTACACAATGCAAAGAACGGTCTAACACACCCAGAAAACTGAGACTGGCATGAGTAAAATATTACTTAATATAATATGCATGAATATTTATATTAATATTATGCTTGCAGAAATCTACCAAATCCATCTCCAGGATACATGATAATAAAGAATTTGTTTTCTTCTTTACTTGTGTTTCCTATAAAGACCATGGGTGAATTTTGAAATCTAAAAACATAAAATTAATATTATCTGGAGGGATAGACAGGGAAGATGAGAGCATGTGGGCAGAGGCTGTTGCCCATTGGTCACATGTGGTCAGCAGAGAGCGGGTGACCAGCACCCTGGAACTTTGCGGGAAGCACCAGACCAGCCTGGAGCTGAGGTTTTAATTGTAGGGGCCAAAACAAATGGGGAAGAAGACAAATTTAGAAAACAAAGAAAGTAGATGCTCAACTGAGCCAGGAGGAAGTCACTAGCAAAGAGGAAAAAAATAGAGCTCTGGAAAAATAGTGTAAACAGTCACAAGGAAAGGACCCTGCGTCCTCCCTGACCTCTGGACAGGTATATAAAGAGCCCAGGCTCAGGGGGCTCCACACCTGCACCTCCCTCTCACCTGCTCCTCTACCTGCTCTACTCTCAATCCGCCAGAATCATGGGCTGCTGTGGCTGTTCTGGAGGCTGTGGCTCTGGCTGTGGGGGCTGTGGCTCCGGCAGTGGGGGCTGTGGCTCTGGCTGTGGGGGCTGTGGCTCCAGCTGCTGTGTGCCCATTTGCTGCTGCAAGCCTGTGTGCTGCTGTGTGCCAGCCTGTTCCTGCTCCAGCTGTGGCTCCTGTGGGGGCTCCAAAGGGGGCTGTGGCTCTTGTGGGAGCTCCAAGGGTGGGTGTGGTTCTTGTGGCTGCTCCCAGTCCAACTGCTGTAAGCCCTGCTGCTCCTCCTCAGGCTGTGGGTCATTCTGCTGCCAGTCCAGCTGCTCCAAACCCTGCTGCTGCCAATCCAGCTGCTGCCAGTCCAGCTGCTGCAAGCCCTGCTGCTGCCAATCCAGCTGCTGCCAGTCTAGCTGCTTCAAGCCCTGCTGCTGCCAGTCCAGCTGCTGTGTCCCCGTGTGCTGCCAGTGTAAGATCTGAGGCTCTGGACCCAGACCTTCAGGTTTCTCCTCTTTGGTGAAAGCATTTCTTATGGTTTCTCTGAATCAGTTCATCCCACACATCATCCTGAGGCACCTGCACCTGCTCTAGCTCATCATCCATGCATGCACCTCTTTCCATGGCTCGGCTCTCCTCTAGGCCCTGCCTTCAGCTTCCTCACTCCGGAAACATGTGTTTCCTTGATGCAGGAGGTGTTCTTCCCTGGACGCCATGGTGTTCCCTGCACTTGGGTGTGGACCATCTTCTTCTTCTCCCTGGGCTGACTGAGATGCTAGGTCTGACCCCACAAGGCCAGGCCGACATTCCTGAGTGATCACTAAGAACCAGTTTCTCAACCACCACTGGGATTCTGGGTCCTCCTGGGCTGCTGCCTGTTCTCCTGTGACCCACCTGTGAGCAAGAAGGTCTCCTTCCTTCCTGTTGTCTCCATCTATTTAAAAAAAAAATGAATGAATTTCCTTGCAATAAAGCCTCTCATGTCTGTAAACCAACTGTACACTTGGTGCAATTCTGTCTAACCCCT